TTGCTTGAGCCCAGGAATTGGAGACCAGCCTGGACAACAAAGTGAGACCTTTTCTGTACAAAAAATTGCTGGGCATGGTGGCTCATGCAGGTAATCTCAGCACTTTGGGAGGCCAAGGCAGGCGGATCACCTGAGGTCAGGAATTCGAGGCCAGCCTGGCCAACACAGTGAAACCCCATCTCTAGTAAAAATACAAAAATTAGTCGGGCGTGGTAGTGGGCGCCTGTCATCCCAGCTACTCGGGAGGCTGAGGTAGGAGAATTGCTTGAAACTGGGAGGTGGAGGTTGCAGTGAGCCAAGATTATGCCACTGCATGATCACCCCAGCCTGGATGACAGAGCGAGACTTCGTCTCAAAAACAAAAAACAAACAACAACAGCAACAAAAATTAGCAGGCTGGGTGCAGTGGCTCATGCTTGTAATCCCAGCACTTTGGGAGGCCAAGGCAGGCAAATCGCAAGGTCAGGAGATCGAGACCATCCTGGCCAACATGGTGAAACCCTGTCTCCACTAAAAATAAAAAAAATTAGCTGGGCATGGTGGAGGGCGCCTGTGGTCCCAGCTACTCAGGAGGCTGAGGCAGGAGAATCACTTGAACCAGGGAGGCGGAGGTTGCAGTGAGCTGAGATCACACCACTGCACTCCAGCCTGGGGATAGAGTGAGACTCCGTCTCAAACAAACAAACAAACAAATAGCGGTAAGTGGGGCACATGCCTATACTCCCAGCTACTCAGGAGGCTGAGGCGGGAAGATAGCTTGAGCCCAGGAGTACAAGGCTGCTGTGAGCTATTATCACGCCACTGCAGTCCAGCTAGGTAACAGAGTGAGACCCTATCTCTAAAATAATTAATAAATAAAACAAAATAATTAGCCAGGTGTAGTAGCCAGTAGCTACTTTGGGTCCCAGCTACTGTAGTCCCAGGTACTAGGGTGGCTAAGGCAGGAGCTAATTCCTTGAGCTAAGGAATTTGAGGCTGCAGTGAGCTATGATTGTGCCACTGCACTCCTTCCTGGGCGACAGAGCGAGACCCTATATCAATAATAATTATAATAATACAGTATATTTTACATAATAGACCATAGAGCTCAATGAATCCTCCTCACAACCCTATGTAGGTAGATGTTATCATGATCTCTGCTTTCCAGAATAGAAAAGTGAGGACCAGAGAGGGCGACCTCTTGTCCAAAAGCAATACAGCCAAGAAGGGGCAAGGAGGGTTTTGAAACCAGTCGGCCAGGCTCTGGGGCTCCTAACAAGCAAAGCAGCCTGGTTTCTAAAACTATAGCTTCTGGAAGCAGCCAATTCACAGGTCTTTACCTCCTGACTGTGAGACCTCCAAAAAATGACCAGGGATCTTGGAGTCTGTTTCCCCCTTTGTGAACTGGGGACAATAGAAGCTACTTCCCAGGTCTGCGGGGAGAAATTAGGAACGAAGAAGGTAAAGCGCAGAGCTGAGGAGCTGGTCTACAGGTGCTCTATACATATTAGTAATAATTATTAAGTTTGCTGTTACAATCCTCTCTCTCTCTGTGAACAACCCCTAATGATGCGTGGCTTTGAGAGCAAAAAAGTCAGGGCAAAGTTTTGCCACAAAGTCCAGAGGGCAAGACATTAAATCTAACTCTCAAGGATTGGTGTTGGCAAGAAAGCAAACCTCTCCTCCCCACGCTGTCCTTACCCCGCGTATCCGACGAGCCTAAAGTCATAGGTAAGAGATCTGTAGAAGCGACGTCAAGGTGTGCCCCTCAAATCCGATTCTTGTGCCCCTCCAGGTGGTGGCGGTGGCGGCCCGCGATCTGAGCCGTGCGAAGGAGTTTGCACAGAAACACGACATCCCCAAGGCCTACGGCTCCTATGAGGAGCTGGCCAAGGACCCGAGCGTGGGTGAGTGGCGAGGGCGATGGGGGTGCTGGCCGGCTGCTGACCTCTTGACCTACTCCCACCCTAGAGGTGGCCTACATTGGCACCCAGCACCCCCAGCACAAGGCGGCGGTGATGCTGTGCTTGGCGGCGGGCAAGGCCGTTCTGTGCGAGAAGCCCACGGGCGTGAACGCGGCGGAAGTTCGCGAGATGGTCGCGGAGGCCCGATCCCGAGCCCTCTTCCTTATGGAGGTGAGGGCAGAGGAGCCCTTCCAATATCCAGCGGTTGGTTAACTCCTTTCCTTGTGGTCTGCAGGCCATCTGGACCCGCTTCTTTCCTGCCTCCGAGGCTCTGAGGTCTGTTTTGGCCCAGGGAACTCTAGGAGACCTCCGGGTGGCTCGGGCAGAATTTGGGAAGAATCTCATCCACGTTCCCCGGGCCGTAGACCGGGCCCAGGCTGGGGGGGCCCTGCTGGACATCGGCATCTACTGTGTCCAGTTCACCTCCATGGTCTTTGGAGGGCAGAAGCCAGAGAAGATTTCTGTCGTGGGAAGGCGTCATGAAACAGGTACCATCTATCCTGGAATATTTCATGGTGATAGACCCTGCCCTGACCCAGGACTTCCCTCCAGGTGTGGATGACACTGTCACGGTGCTCCTGCAGTACCCAGGGGAGGTCCATGGCAGCTTCACCTGCAGCATCACCGTGCAGCTCTCCAACACGGCCTCCGTGAGCGGCACCAAGGGCATGGTACAGGTGAGGCATGGCGGGCCCAAGCGCTGGGGATCAGGCAGCAGTGCCACTTCTTCTCTCCCTCCAGCTCCTCAACCCCTGCTGGTGCCCGACCGAGCTGGTGGTGAAGGGGGAGCATAAGGAGTTCCCGCTGCCCCCAGTCCCAAAGGACTGCAATTTTGACAACGGGGCAGGCATGAGTTATGAGGCCAAGCACGTCTGGGAGTGCCTACGCAAGGGTAAGGATATGGATGCGGGGCAGGCGCCAGGCAGGAGGGGTCCCTAACTACACTCTCCCCACAGGTATGAAGGAAAGTCCTGTGATTCCCCTGTCGGAAAGTGAGCTCCTGGCTGACATCCTTGAAGAGGTGAGGAAGGCCATTGGAGTCACCTTCCCCCAAGACAAACGCTGATGTATCCCCGAATAAATAAAGACATCTTACATCTTCGTGGTAGTGGTTTGGCAGAAGCTGGAGAACCC